CAGGCCATTCCGTTTATTTCTAACATTTTGAAAAGGGAATTGTGGAGGAAGTCAGCTTTTTTTTTTTTTTTTTTTTTGAGACGGAGTCTTGCTCTGTCGCCCAGGCTAGAGTGCAGTGGCGTGATCTCGGCTCACTGCAACCTCCACCTCCTGGGTTCAAACGATTCTCCTGCCTCAGCCTCCCGAGTCGCTGGGATTACAGGCGCCCACCACCGCGCCCGGCTAATTTTTGTATTTTTTAGTAGAGATGGGGTTTCACCATCTTGGCCAGGCTGGTCTCGAACTCCTGACCTCATGATCCCCCCCCCCCCCCCCCCCGGCCTCCCAAAGTGCTGGGATTACAGGCATGAGCCACCGCGCCCGGCCAGAAGTCAGCTTTTACATAGTGTTCTGGTGAGGGATTAGAAATTAAGTGTTTTTGCAAAATAAAGTTCATTGTAAAAGACTCTAAGCGAACAATCCCTAACCCTTAAAATGTACCAGGCATTGGTCGGGCTGCTGTGAATGTTCCGGGAACTCGTCTCTCTCGGGGGCGAGCGCTATCACCGCCGGGCTCCAGCCTGTCTCCCAACCACCAACCTGCGCTGCTCTTTGTACCATTCAAAAGTGCCTTCAGAGGGTCTAGATTGAAGTACGGGGCAGGGCAGGCCTGAAGCACAACTGACGGCTCCGTTGAGAGCAGGCCCGCAGCTTCAGCTCCCCAGAGGGCGCCCCACCGCACCCCTCTGCACCCCTCTGCACCCCATTCATTGCCCAGGCTCCGCCCCCTGCCCAGGCCCCGCCCCTGTCCAGGCCCTGTCCCCGCCCTTCCCGGCCCAGACCCCGCCTCTCTCTGCCCTGCGCCCCGCCCAGGAGGCAGGATGCCCGCAGCGGCCGGGGGCCGAGCGCCGCCTGCTCAGCTCCACCCCATAGTCCAGCCTCGCCGACTCCGCCTCTTTTGACACTACGCCTGCGCAAACAGTCATCCCCCACGACCACGCCGTCGCCTTGTGCGCTTGCGCGCGTCCAGGCGCTCCCGTGAGGCAGTGCGAGGCGCGCGGGGCACGGAGGGCGGTGGCGGCGGGCTCCTGCGAGAAGCAAGCGGAACTTCCTGAGGTGACTGACGCGGGCCTCGGTTCTGGGCGCAGGATTCGGTGGGCTTGTGCGTTTGTTTTGTCAGCGTGCTTAGGTGTCACAGCTGGGTGACCCTCCGAAGGAAGGTTTTGCCGCTGGCGCGTCTGGTGTATCGCGGCCTTGGGGCCGCGGATCCCTGGGGCTTGCCGCTGCCTCTGGGGTTCGCGCGGCCCTGGCGTCGGGGCTGCCTCAGCGCTGGCTGAAGGCCGGCCCGAAGCACCCTTAATTGTGGCCGCGCGCTTCCCTGCTGCTCCTGCTGTTCTCCGCGTCGCGGTGGTGGACTCTGGAGGTGGAGCCTTGCCCGGCGAGACGTTGAGGTAAATATTTAGTTGATCTTCAGAAGATGTGCTGGGATTTATCTTATGTTAATCTTACATTTAGGATTTTGTGAAAATGGAAAATTATGAGGCATTGGTAGGCTTTGATCTCTGTAATACACCGCTCTCCAGTGTTGCTCAGAAGATTATGTCTGCTATGCATTCAGGTGATTTAGTGGATTCTAAGACTTGGGGAAAGAGTACAGAGAGTAAGTAATTTTTATGAACCTTTCTTTCTCTTGCCCCATGTTTCTTTTTTGTTGTTTTTAAAAGCTATGGAAGTGATAAACAAGTCCAGTGTTAAGTATTCAGTACAACTTGAAGACAGGAAGACTCAATCACCAGAAAAAAAGGTAAATCATTGCACATATGAGTAATTTTAAATATTCTAATGAAATATTTTCCATTTTTCTGTAGGATCTTAAATCTTTAAGAAGTCAGACATCAAGAGGTTCTGCCAAGCTGTCTCCTCAGTCCTTCAGTGTCAGGCTCACAGATCAGCTGTCTGCTGACCAAAAACAGAAGAGCATCAGCTCATTGACTCTTTCAAGTTGTTTAATTCCACAGTATAATCAAGAGGCTTCAGTTCTACAGAAAAAGGGGCATAAAAGAAAGCATTTCCTAATGGAGAATATAAATAATGAAAATAAAGGAAGCATTAATCTTAAAAGAAAACATATTACATATAATAATTTGTCAGAGAAAACAAGTAAACAAATGGCATTGGAAGAAGATACTGATGACGCCGAAGGCTACCTAAATTCTGGGAACTCAGGAGCATTGAAAAAACATTTTTGTGATATTAGGCATTTGGATGATTGGGCAAAAAGCCAGCTGATTGAAATGCTCAAACAGGCAGCAGCCCTGGTGATAACTGTGATGTATACTGATGGTTCCACCCAGCTAGGAGCTGACCAGGTTAGTAAACAGTGATGTTTTTATTTGCTGTCTGGGTTTAATTTATTTTGTTGTGTTTCCACAGACCCCCGTTTCTTCTGTTAGAGGAATTGTGGTGTTAGTAAAACGCCAAGCAGAGGGTGGCCATGGCTGTCCAGATGCCCCGGCCTGTGGTCCTGTTCTGGAGGGCTTTGTGTCAGATGATCCATGCATCTACATTCAAATAGAGCACTCTGCTATCTGGGACCAAGAACAGGAGGCACATCAACAATTTGCCCGGTAAGAAATCTTCACACATGGGCTCACACCCTTTTAAATCAGTGAATTTCTTTTCATCTTCTAGGAACGTGCTATTTCAAACAATGAAATGTAAATGTCCTGTTATTTGTTTTAATGCTAAGGATTTTGTGAGAATAGTGCTGCAGTTTTTTGGCAATGATGGCAGTTGGAAGCATGGTAAGTTATATTTTTTATTCTCTCTATAATTTTTGGGATGACTGAATGACCTTTTTCTCTTCAGTTGCTGATTTTATAGGGCTAGATCCCAGAATTGCTGCATGGCTTATAGATCCTAGTGATGCCACACCCTCTTTTGAAGATTTAGTAGAAAAATACTGTGAAAAATCCATTACAGTTAAAGTGAACAGCACATATGGAAATTCCTCAAGAAATATTGTGGTGAGTTGTTTAAGATAAAGTTTTATCAACCTTGATTTTTAAAAATACTTTTGCTCTTTTAAAGAATCAGAATGTACGTGAGAACCTGAAGACACTCTACAGACTTACAATGGACCTTTGCTCTAAACTGAAGGCAAGGCATTTTATTATAATTTCTGGCTGACATGACGTTGATGTTATTTCTTCCTATTAAACAGGATTATGGTTTATGGCAACTATTTCGTACTTTGGAGCTTCCTCTGATACCAATTTTGGCAGGTAAGTTACCATAAAGATGAAGTACAGCCATTAAATATGATCTGGTTTGGGTTTCGAATCACAGTGATGGAAAGCCATGCCATTCAGGTGAACAAAGAGGAGATGGAGAAGACGTCAGCACTTCTTGGGGTAAGTTATTATTCCAGATGGTTTGTACTGGCAATGAAATTAATTGTGTGTATCATATTTTCAGGCTCGTCTCAAGGAATTGGAGCAAGAAGCTCATTTTGTTGCAGGAGAACGGTTTCTTATAACGAGCAATAACCAGCTTCGAGAGGTAAAGCTGAATTTTGGTTCTTTCATAAAATGTCCCTCACCATGTTTAATTTGTTTTGTTGAAGATCCTCTTTGGCAAGTTAAAGCTGCACCTGCTGAGTCAAAGGAACAGTCTCCCCAGAACGGGGTTGCAGAAATACCCGTCTACATCAGAAGCAGTGGTAAGGTTTCAGAGTTATCCTTTTTCTTTTTAATTACATTGGTAGTATCTATTTTCATGTTTAGTTAAATGCTCTGCGAGACCTTCATCCATTACCCAAGATAATTTTGGAATACAGGCAGGTAAGTTAATTTTTTTGTACGTAAAAGGTAAAAGAAAATGATTATTCTTGTCTTTCCACCTTAGGTTCACAAGATCAAGTCAACCTTTGTAGATGGATTACTAGCTTGCATGAAAAAGGTAACAAGCTTTACAAAAAGATACTGTGATTAGAGTTTACACTGATTCTTTTTAACTAATAAAGGGCTCCATTTCCTCTACATGGAATCAGACTGGAACTGTGACTGGAAGACTTTCAGCCAAGCATCCTGTAAGTTGTTTAAACAACTGTCTTTGTTAAACTTTAACTAAAGCTAGTCTCTTATTATTAACAGAATATCCAAGGTATCTCCAAGCACCCAATTCAGATTACTACACCTAAGAATTTTAAAGGTAACTCATTTCTTACTACCTTGCTAAAGTCTATTCACTAAATGCTCTTGAAATAACAATTCAGGTAAAGAAGACAAGATTCTCACGATCTCCCCGAGGGCCATGTTTGTTTCATCCAAAGGCCACACCTTTCTAGCAGCAGGTACGTTGCTGTAGCTTGCTTTATGCATTTTCACTCTAAATTAATGCAGAACTGTATCTCACAGACTTTTCACAGATTGAATTGCGCATTCTTACACATTTATCTGGAGATCCGGAACTTCTGAAGTTATTCCAGGAATCTGAAAGAGATGATGTATTTTCTACTCTGACTTCACAGTGGTAAGATATATGAACTCACAATATTATCAGATGCCTGAACTTCACACATGGTCTCTCCATGCAGGAAGGATGTGCCCGTGGAACAGGTGACACACGCAGACAGAGAGCAAACCAAGAAGGTGGTGTACGCGGTGGTCTATGGAGCAGGTAGGCTGCGGGCCGGGAGCTGGGGTCTCGGGGAGGCTTTGACATGCGTCTCTCTGACTGACAGGGAAGGAGCGGCTGGCTGCTTGCCTTGGAGTTCCTATTCAGGAAGCTGCCCAGTTTTTGGAGAGTTTTTTGCAGAAGTACAAGAAAATCAAGGACTTCGCCCGAGCAGCTATTGCCCAGTGTCACCAGACAGGTGAGTTGGCCACAACCAGAGCTCCCTGCTCCTCCCTCATCTACTTTTGCTCTGTGTGACTCAGGCTGTGTGGTGTCCATCATGGGCAGAAGGAGACCCCTGCCAAGGATTCACGCTCATGACCAGCAACTCCGGGCACAAGCAGAGCGACAGGCAGTGAACTTCGTGGTGCAAGGTACCAGAAGCCTCTTACCTGTAGTTCTGTGTGGGACCTCAAGACAGTACCACGCGCCCCATAGGCTCCGCTGCTGACCTCTGCAAGCTGGCCATGATCCATGTCTTCACTGCAGTGGCTGCTTCCCACACCTTGACGGCCAGGTCAGTGGGTGGTGGTCTCCCAGGGCTTGGATCCTCCCAGGGTGACTCCTTCCCTCCCTGCCAGGCTGGTGGCCCAGATCCATGATGAGCTGCTGTTTGAAGTGGAAGATCCGCAGATCCCGGAGTGTGCAGGTAGCCTGGGGCAACACAGGGTTGCTTGGACACAGCAGGGCCTCCTCTCTCTTCCGCACTCTAGCTCTCGTCAGGAGGACCATGGAGTCCTTGGAACAGGTGCAGGCATTGGAGCTGCAGCTTCAGGTGAGGGGACACTTAAGCCTGCCCGGTCTTCCGCGTGGGGCTCACCTCTGGCTGCCACCTGCAGGTACCCCTCAAGGTGAGCCTGAGTGCCGGCCGCTCATGGGGACACCTGGTGCCACTGCAGGAGGCCTGGGGCCCTCCGCCAGGCCCATGTCGCACTGAGTCTCCCAGCAACAGCCTGGCTGCCCCTGGGTCCCCTGCCAGCACCCAGCCCCCACCCCTGCATTTTTCGCCTTCATTTTGTCTGTAGCCCCAGGCAACAGTGGGAGGAGAGAACTGGTTTCCAGCAGTCCATTGTGTGGCCTTCCCCAAGGTCACCAGCTCTGTACGCCCCAGGACGCATTAACCCTTTGGGGCTGGGGTGGCCCGCCATCCCCTGGAGTAAATGCCTGTGCAAAGCCCTCCTCATCCTTGTCTGAGTGAATTCTTCCTGTGAGTGGGAAGTGCCGCGTCCACCACCCCCAGCCACTTGGCCGGG